TCACTCATCTAAGTTATACTTTATAAACCGCCTTGCTGTGCTTCACACATGCAAAAAGTACACAAAGTGGATAAACTTCTACTGTGGATGCCACTGTGCAGGTATATATTTAGTAAACATTTAGTTACATTATTTTATTTTTGTGAAATAAGAACTGATCGAGCAAACCTTTCAAACAGACCCACCAGATGATAAATACCACCATATGCTTGATTCACAGTACATTTGGGCATAAATACTTCAATTACAGCTTTGTGTTTAGTATCAAAAACCTTTTCTTGTGTGCGTGTTTTCTCTCCAGATCCCGTGCTCTGGATCACATTTTGAAAGTCGCTTATTACAGATAAAGCACCTTTCCAGGTACGCTTCGGAGAACCATATGTATTTACGCACACAAAGGTGTTCACAGAGATTTTCACAAACAAATGTCCATATGATGCCGCGCCGCACTCCCCCACATGCCCGCCGCGTGTGCGCCCAGCCCCCAACGCCGCCGGGCCGCCCCCCGGACACGCGGGAGCCCGCGGCGTCCTTGGGGAAACTTCGCCGGCGGCTCCACCCCGGCCACCGCGCGGGCCTCCCCGCCCCCACCCGTCTCGGGCCCAGCGGCCCACACCCGAGCACACCCAGGCCGGCCCGCGGCGGTGGGGGCGGGGCGGGCGGCCCGGGGCCCCGAGGCGCCTTCGAGTGCCCGCGGGGCTCGCCTGATTTTTAAAAGAATGCGCCGCACAGCCCAGCCCCCAGTGCCGCCAGAGCGGGCCGGGAAGGAGAGGAGCGCGGCCGCTGGAGCCCCCCCGCCGCGCCGCCGCCGCCTCCCGGCGTCCGCGGCGCCCCTCCCCCGCCGGCCCCTCCCCCGCGCGCCCGCCCGCCCGCTCGCCCGCCCGCCCGGCGCAGGCCGCTCGGGTTTGTTTTGCTGCGCGGCCGCCGCCGCCGCCGCCGCCGCGGGCCTCGCGAGCTCATTTGTGCCTGGCTGGTCCCCATTCCTCTCTCCCCAGTGTTGAGTGTCTGAGCCGTTGGCTGCTCCGAACCGTTTGGCTCTTTCCCTTAGTAACAGCTTTTACCTTCTGCCTCAATTCCTCTCCCCGCTCGCGCCCTTCCCCCGCGCGCCGCCTCCCCCCGCCGCCGGCCGCGTGCGCCCCCGCCCCTCCCCCCGCGGCGGGAGCACCTCCGCTCGCCACCTGGGGACCCGCGCCGCGCTCCCCGCCCCCGCCCGCCCGGCGCCCATCCCCCGCGCCCTCCGCTCGCTGGGGTTATAATTGCCTCTCACCCCCCGGAGGGGTTATTTTGGGGGTGGTTGGAGGCGGTGGCGGCGGCGGCGAGGAGGGGAATTTCCTTGTGCCTCCATTCCCGGGAGGGGGGAGCGGCGTTGGAGGCCACCGTTTCCAGGTAAGCGCTGGGGGCCGGACCCTGGAGTGGGGCACAACACATTTTTTTCCTCTTTGTTTGAAAGATATTTTCCTCTTCTGGACCCTATCTAGAAGAAGTATTCCTTAGACAATTTCCGGCTTCTTTTCTCTCATGAAGAGGAGGTAAGATTTTTGTTCTCACACTTATCTGCTTCCCAAAATATCCCCCCCGTTCTCATTAAGTTCTGACCACTCCTTCCTCTCATCTCATTTAATTCTTATTCATATCTAGAATTGTGTTTTAGGTACAATAGTAGGCATAAGTCACAGACATACTGTCATTTATTCCTGTGCATTTACAATAGAAGGTATTGAAAAAATTCAGCTTAGTGTCTTCATAGTTCTAGCTTTATGCATTTTCACAGACATTTATCCTTTGCCTCCTCTTTGTCTTCTGCTGAAGAATAGTGAACACAGTAGGGAAAAAAAAACCACAAAACCAAGACCAGGTGTTCTTAAGCAAAGAAGTTCTGGTTTGTGTTTTGTTATTTTTCCCTAGTCAGGTATTTTAAATTCGTAATGGTGGGTGTATAGCCCTAGATACATTGTAAGCTTTGCTGGATATTTACAAATTGTTGCCTAAACTGTAGAAGGGCTTAAGTCATTAGACATTCTATTTTAGTGACATTTTTCTGTTTTTCTGTATCATGTGTCTTGGAAAAACTTTGAAGTTCTTTGATGTTAATTTTGTAAGAATGTGTGTCTGAAAATATTTTGACTGAATAGACTCTGGGTTACAGTTAAGAATTTCTTTGATTTGGCACATCTTCTCTTTAGCATTTCATAGCTTTTATCATGGCCTGCATATACAACATGTCAATTATAATGCCTGATAGGTCTCCTAGGAGTTGTAGCTTCACAATATATAGGAGGCATCAGGCACAAATCGATACTGCAGAGAAAAAATTAGAGTAACTAAAACATAAATGACGTATTTTGTGAATAAGGAAGTGTTCTAGGTATGCCTTCCAGTAGTAAGCGGACAACACCAAGATATAAGGCACGTCTTCATACATCATTGTCTGTACACAGAACATCGAGCATACAGGAAGCTTCCTGAGTATCTTGCTGTCTCTCAATTGAAATACAAACCAACTCTGGCTCTGACCATCCTACTTTAATATTGCAACCCAGGGGTTCCTCTTTCACCTCTCTTCCCCCCAACTTCTGAATCCCTTTACCCTGCTTGGACTTTTTCTTTTTTCATAGCATTTATGATTGTAACATTACTTATTAATCAAAATTCTGCTGGAATTTAAACTGTGAGAGAGCAGGGATCTGTGTTTTATTTACTGATGTATTTTAGTAAGTTTTGTCCCCAGTGGGTGAATTAATAGTAACTCGATGTAAAGGGCTAACTTTTAATGTTAACAATCTCTAGTAGAAAGGTTAATTACAATTTGTTTTTTCTTCCTTCTTCCTTTCTTTCCCCACCTCTTCTTTCTTCCCATAGTTCTGTTGTCTACTGCAGGACAAATCTTACAATCATCCCAAAATACAAAAACAAAACAACCTTCTGTTTAGTCTTGGAGGTAAACATAGGCTTTAAATTACATTTCTTCCTATTCTCTTAAAGGGGACTTGCTTGATAGTTTGTATTTTCTTGAGTAACTAATGCATTTCTAATGGAGAGAGTTCATTTAGTGTGCAGGTTCTTTGTTTCTGATTGAATGTTTGGTTGCTTTCATATTCAGTTTATGTTCAATTAAAAAATTGGGAAAAGGTATGAAATTGACAATTTTAAATGTAATTTTGTTTATATATTAACTTGTTTTTAAAAATTAATTACAAATATACAATTTACTTGTTTTTTCCCCATATTTATCTGTGAATTAGATTATGATTTAGGATTGTTAGAAAATGTGAAAAGAAAACATGTTTGACAATAACATTTTCATCTCTATTATAGAAGTGATTTTTGGTATCCAGATATCCTTATCCCATCAAAAAGCTAAAATGCAAGCTCATTTTCTGTTAATTTTTAAGATGGGCATAACATTTCTTCTCATCGCTGCTTGGTGAACATTAGCTAGTATTGCCACAACTTATGGCCAGTGTTTTCTGTTTCTTCCTTCCTTCTATTTGCTCTGGCAAAGAGGACGCATTTCCAGGACCAGTCTCAGCTAGCCCAGTGTCTTTATTGTCTGTTTCTTTGTTGTTTGCATTAATAAAAATACCATTAGTATTTTTTAAACTCATGGAAATTCATAATTCAAACAATTTTTTTGCTTAGGGAGTTGATTCTTTTTGTTCTTTTAATACTATACTATTTTTAACCTTTTTGCTCCCTTTTAAACTATACATGCAGTTATAATTAACTGATATTAGTATTACTTCTGTGCGAAAATGCCTTTAGGCATTCAATAGGATTATAAATCCTAGTTTATTTTCTTTACAATAAGCCAAACACTATGTTCATACTTGTTATCAAGCTGTCTAATACACTATATAGATGAAGACACTGAGGGCTTGCTTACAGTTGTATGGATATGATGTGAAAGAGCTGAGTTTTTAAACAGAACAGAAAGCCTTATTCTTTCCATTCTTACCCCCACTGTCTTTTAAGTTTCTAAAGATGGCAGAGGAATGTTGAAGTTTAATACTTATAATTTTCTTAATGAACTTCATTATTATATATAGGGCCACATAAGATACTATGTTTGAATTCCTTAGAAAATTTCCTTTTCATAGAATGGTTATATATTTTTAGTAGGCAGTGTTTAAATAGTAAGTGTTTTTGCTTGGTCTGTTAATTTATTTGATTTAAAAAAATGTTTACCTCATTTAACCTAAAAGCTTCTTTGCTTTATCCTGGATCTGTAGAAATTTGGATGGTTCTGGGAATTGCTTCAGAGTCAACAAACTATGACCTGTGGACCATATCTGGTGTGTTATCTTTTTTTTTTTTGAATAAAGTTCACATTGAATACTTTACTTTCCTTTTCCTCAGCATCAACAACAGCAACTTGTGATTGGCGGTGACCGGATATTCAGTTGCACATCCCCACATCAATGCACTGCCAATGGTAAGACTCTCCAACTCCCAATGTCAGTGTTTATAAATTCTCATGCCTTTTCTTTTGTTTTTAGGATTTTCTCATTCAGCATTTACCTTTGGTATAGAAAGCCATATCAGTCAGTCCAATATAAATGGTGCCCTCGTCCCACCCGCTGCATTGATTTCTATCATCCAGAAAGGTCTACAGTATGTAGAAGCAGAAGTTAGTATTAATGAGGTAAGGAAGACTTATTTCAAATACTGATTTTTATTTTTCTTCTCTCACAATTTTCCAAATCCAGGATGGTACCTTGTTTGATGGTCGACCAATAGAGTCTCTGTCCCTGATAGATGCCGTAATGCCTGATGTAGTACAAACAAGACAACAAGCTTATAGAGATAAGCTTGCACAGCAACAGGCAGCAGCTGCTGCAGCTGCCGCAGCTGCAGCCAGCCAACAAGGATCTGCAAAAAATGGAGAAAACACAGCAAATGGGGAGGAGAATGGAGCACATACTATAGCAAGTGAGCTCAGACAAGAATTTTTTTTTAATTACCTGGAAATGCTTACTTGTGTTTCACGATGCAGATAATCATACTGATATGATGGAAGTGGATGGGGATGTTGAAATCCCTCCTAATAAAGCTGTTGTGTTGCGGGGCCATGAATCTGAAGTTTTTATCTGTGCCTGGAACCCTGTTAGTGATCTCCTAGCATCAGGGTATGTTTCTCAAAGTGATACTAAAATGACTTGAGGATCTAAAATATATTGCATACTTTTATAGGTCTGGAGACTCAACAGCAAGAATATGGAATCTTAGTGAGAACAGCACCAGTGGCTCTACACAGTTAGTACTTAGACATTGTATACGAGAAGGAGGGCAAGATGTTCCAAGCAACAAGGATGTCACATCTCTAGATTGGAATGTGAGTATCACTATATCCATGATGGATATAATTATATAATTAAAGAAATGTTTTTCTCTGGCAGAGTGAAGGTACACTTCTAGCAACTGGTTCCTATGATGGGTTTGCCAGAATATGGACTAAAGATGGTAAATGAAGCATTTTCCTTTTTACTTTGTTGAATAATGTTAATGTTTTTCTTTTGCATTTTAGGTAACCTTGCTAGCACCTTAGGGCAGCATAAAGGCCCTATATTTGCATTAAAATGGAATAAGAAAGGAAATTTCATCCTAAGTGCTGGAGTAGACAAGGTAAAAGCTCATTAAGTTCTGTAAAGGCAAATTGAGTTTATTTTTCTTTTCCTTTTAATCTCAGACTACAATTATTTGGGACGCACATACTGGTGAAGCCAAGCAACAGTTTCCTTTTCATTCAGGTAAATTTCTTATAATTTACGTGAAAGCTGGATAAAAGCAAATCTAACCTTTGTTCCTTTGCAGCACCAGCATTGGATGTTGATTGGCAGAGCAACAACACCTTTGCTTCTTGTAGTACAGATATGTGCATTCATGTCTGTAAATTAGGACAAGACAGACCTATTAAAACATTCCAAGGACATACGGTAAGAAACCTTTTTTCCACATTAAAGTGGTCATGAAAATGTGAATATTTACTATTATTTTTAGAATGAAGTAAATGCTATCAAATGGGACCCAACTGGCAATCTCTTGGCCTCCTGTTCTGACGACATGACTTTAAAGGTAATTTGCTTAGTAGGGAGAAATGGGTTGGCAATAATTGTATACATTTTTCTTTTTTGTTTAGATATGGAGTATGAAACAAGACAATTGTGTCCATGATTTGCAAGCACATAATAAAGAAATTTATACTATCAAATGGAGTCCAACAGGACCAGGGACTAATAATCCAAATGCCAACCTTATGTTAGCAAGGTGATACTTCTGTTTCATTTTTCCTTTTATGATATAAATTAACTTTCTTTCCTTCCTTTTTCAGTGCATCCTTTGATTCTACTGTTAGGTTATGGGATGTAGACCGAGGGATATGCATCCATACCTTGACAAAACACCAAGAGCCTGTGTACAGTGTAGCTTTCAGTCCTGATGGCAGGTATCTGGCAAGTGGTTCTTTTGACAAATGTGTACACATCTGGAACACGCAGGTATGTCTTCATTATTTAAATGGTCAAGTGCTGATTTTTAAGATTTTGTTTTTCATTCTTTTAGACAGGTGCTCTAGTTCACAGCTATAGGGGAACAGGTGGAATATTTGAAGTTTGCTGGAATGCAGCAGGAGACAAAGTTGGAGCCAGTGCATCAGATGGTTCAGTAAGTATAGTAAAGTGTTTCCAAAGAGGGTGATACACTGGTTGATTATTTTAATTTCTTACAGGTTTGTGTATTAGACCTTCGGAAATAGCGCTACTAGTTGGAAGCCATGGACCGACTATGAATGTGTACATAGCCAAAATGACTGTCCCTGACCCATGTACTGCTATAGTCCCACTTGAACCATGGCCAGTCCACTACAGCCAAATCTAAAAGAAATATATACATACAGTGTATATAAACAAAATTGCACCCTGAAGATGACAGAGTTTTGTCACAGCTTGTGAATTCTGTTCACCAAGTGCTGGAATCTAATCTGCTGTGCCCCTAAAATAGCATTTAGAAGTTTTGGATATGAAAAACAGAAGAGAGAAAAATATACATTATAAAAGCAGAACATACATGTACCAGTTTTTGGATACTAAATGACAGCCTTGTTTCTCCCCTTTGAATCAGCAGACACCATGGATTATATTCTTTTTTTCCCTTCAGTAGTGAGCAGTTTGTATGTACAGAGAAAATGGACTTACAAAAACTTGCAGCAGTAGTTTGTTCTTGCTTTAAAATTTCGTTTTTGGTTTAGATTATGGATGCATGAAGTAAGGGAGTGAATCAGTTTCTTGTTTATATTTTTTTCACCTTTTAAACAAAAAATTCTTTAAAATATTTTAATGCATTCTTTTGAAGAGGTAGATGTTTGGTACATTTTATGGCTCCCAGAGCATATATTCAGTTGGTGCATGTTGTGGAAGGGGGAATTGGAAATTAAATGAAAACCTATGACTTTGGTCATGTCAATCTGTAAGACACATCAGTAAAAGGGTATTATGCTCTGTTGGTTTTGTTTTTTTGTTTTGCTTTTTTTTTTTTTTTTTCTTTTTTGTTTTTTGGTGATGTGGCTTAAATGCAATAGTTTCTTTTTTGGGACATATTTCTGCCAATTAAAGACTAGAAGGGCACAACTTTTTTTTTAATTACCATAGAGAAGATACATTAAAAAAAATCTTCTGATGTTTTGTAGCCATAACTAAATTATGGTAAAAATGTGCACTATTGTGAAAAGGAGCAACGTAGTTTTGGGTTTTTTGTTGTTTGTTTGTTTTGCTTTGTTTTTTAAGAGATTAAAATGTTTCTGGATAAGGATTAGCTTCTCGAAGTGTCCATCATTCTGTGTAGAAGCTTAAATATGTAATGTAACCAAACTCCAGTATTAAAAATCTCTCATGTTGTTTTCTTTATACAAAGCAAGATAACGGCATATAACACTGCCATTACATGGCAAAATGTTTGCTACCTTAGTTTAAAAAACAATCTCAAACAAAAGACTTGCTTCAAGGTGTTTTTAAATAGCAGTGATTCAGAATTTTTTTTAATGAAAGTATAATTGCACTAACCTTCTTCCTGCTGCTCTGATTCTGCATTTGTGGTACTTGTGACTACGTTTTTTCAAATATAGATAGATTTAAGCTGCTAATTTTTTTTTTTTTAGTAATCACTACTATATCATGTCTTTTACTCTGTTTATAATATCAAGTATTTTCTTAAAGATATAGATATTAAACCTTGTGCTCATGCAACTTAGAGTAACATATACAGACAAATGATTGCATGAGGCCATGTTTATATGTGTGACTAATAAGGCTTGTCATGATTAACATAATCCAGGTATGTCATTTCTGAAGAGAATAGTCATCAAATTTATATCTCGAAGATTTTAATTAAGGAATTGCTTATTGTTGAGCTTAGCAAATTAATAACACTATTTCTGTCACTAATTATTTTGAGGCCTTTTAGTACTAAAATTTTAACCTGTGTTCTAAGTAGAAACTGATTTAACCCAAGTAATGCAGCTTTGATTGATTTCAGCATTCGTTGCTTTGCTATTTTTACAAAACAGCATTGATTGAAGCAAGTCTTGGTTTTACTAAGGTAGGGTAGCATTTGCTATTGGTAAAGAGAATAAATACACTTAATTTCACAATACATTGTTATATGTACCCCAGTTGTTGTTAGTGGGGACTATGATACTGTAATAATATTTTTAAAAATTTACATCAAGAGAGGCAGTCATTCACGATGGTTTTGTGCCAGCTCTTTTTAGGGTTTTGGATCACATTAGAGATATTTAGAACATATTACCCTGTGACTTACGTAGGAAACCTAATATGCTGAGTATCTGGCACTTGAATTCCTGCTTTTATTGCTGGAGGTCCACATCTGTGGTTGACCTCTGTTATTGTTTAAAAAAAATAAATAAAAATTAAAAAAATCTGTGCAATAATTTTAAAATGTGCTCCCAGGAATAGACACAAATGTTTTGAGTATCTTTTAAGCTGCATTTTCCTTTAGTGATGCATTTGTCAATTGCACTGAATTTAAATCTGAAAGTCAGAGGTGATTATTGATAGTACTTTTGTATTTTGATATGGACAGTTTATTCATTTGCATACAGTTATTGACTTTTTCCCAGCTGATTAAAAGATAGTCAAGAAATTCTGCAATATAGCTGCCAAAATAGACAGCTACATTTTTATGATATTGTCATCTTTTCTGTTTTTTTTTTCTTTTTTTTCTTTAGCTATTTTACTTAAGCATAATAGCCACAATAGGACATATAAAAGATTATAAATACAGAGCTTTATTATCCTGACGTCTTGGGTCTTTTAAGTATATACTTTTCTGAAAGGTATCCATTTTGTAGGCTTGGGTTCTTCATGAGCATACGATTGTTTATTTTTGCTGCTGTTCTCAACATCATCATTGCCTGCTGATGTGCCACGATGCTGCTCCAATAGACAGCAATAAGATTGTCTCTAATTTGAGCAGTAACATGATTGCAAGAGACCAAGTTTCACAGCTTGTAAAGTTCTGTATTTGGGATTCTTGCTTATTTTTCCGCCTGTGTTTTTCTGAGAACTTATTCCTGATGATCAATTGAATCCAGTAGTTTTTCTATGCTATTTGTTGTTGTATAAGCTACTGTAAGAAACTTATCATAAGGAAAAATAGAAAGGAAAACTTGAATCAATACTCATTGATTAAAATGGAATAAAGAAAGAGCAGCTGCCACTTTTAAACAACATAAAGGAATATCTTTTTTTGTCTCCGTGTAGGAAATCCCATAAGTTCTTATATTTGTTCCAGTTCCCATTTCCTGCCATTGACCAGATAACATCATTGACTTTCAAATGACTTTTAGAAGTGATAACTCTTAATTTCCTAATAGATACTAGATTGTATTGAATTCTGTTTTAATTATTCTCTAGGTAAGTATGTTTTAGGATTAAATACCTTTTACAGATACTGAAAGTGCCTCCTTTTGTGGTGTAAAAAACAAATTATGGTGCAAAAAGTAATCACTAGATTGAAATACATGAAGGTTTTTTGCTTTTTGACATACGAAAATGTCAAGAGAAAGGCCAAAGATTTGTACTTTTTCACTTACAAAGCACTCCTTTTTCCCTTAAACTTCTTTCTGTCAAATTAGATTTAATGAGAGAGTACTATTTTTAAGGAGCTATCTGTTTATGTAGAATGATTTTGTTAAGAGTAATGTAAACTATTATTGAGTAGAGGCCTAAAGAGGACTGTGCATTTTTGCTATTTAAAGGAATCACAAATGATCATACTTAAGTGAGCAAAAATGACAAGTTTTACTAGCTAAGTAGAGAAATAAATCTCAAATGCAGCGCTACAATTTTCATTATCTTAAGTACATTGTACATTTCTACAGAACCTGTGATTATTCTCGCATGATAAGGATGGTACTTGCATATGGTGAATTACTACTGTTGACAGTTTCCGCAGAAATCCTATTTCAGTGGACCAACATTGTGGCATGGCAGCAAATGCCAACATTTTGTGGAATAGCAGCAAATCTACAAGAGACCCTGGTTGGTTTTTCGTTTTGTTTTCTTTGTTTTTTCCCCCTTCTCCTGAATCAGCAGGGATGGAAGGAGGGTAGGGAAGTTATGAATTACTCCTTCCAGTAGTAGCTCTGAAGTGTCACATTTAATATCAGTTTTTTTTAAACATGATTCTAGTTAAATGTAGAAGAGAGAAGAAAGAGGAAGTGTTCACTTTTTTAATACACTGATTTAGAAATTTGATGTCTTATATCAGTAGTTCTGAGGTATTGATAGCTTGCTTTATTTCTGCCTTTACGTTGACAGTGTTGAAGCAGGGTGAATAACTAGGGCATATATTTTTTTTTTTTTTGTAAGCTGTTTCATGATGTTTTCTTTGGAATTTCCGGATAAGTTCAGGAAAACATTCTGCATGTTGTATCTAGTCTGATGTACTTATCCATCTCATTACAAACAAAAACACACAGACTGCATTTGTAGCTCTGTAATCCTTGAATACGGAAGTAAATTTTCTTCTTTCCTGACTTTGACATTGTAGCTATACTGTTTCCATTTTTGTTTTTACAAATCCTTTGGGTCTAATTCTGTGAGCCTACCTATAGCACTGGATTAAAATGTCTGCATCATTTCTTTAGTTATCCAGTTAACTTTAAAACTGTTGTAAAAGTGTAAACCAGCCCATGACAGGTTTTTGTACATGTTAAAGAACTTCATTGTTCAGTTTTCATGATTATTGTGTAAGGAAGACTGATGTAGATGTTCTGTGCTGTCCTGGACCATGTTAATTACACTTACGACGTATTTTAGTTCCACATCACAATGATTTGTCCCCAGTGACCCTTTTATCCTTTCTAGGCACATTTCTTGTTGTTGTTGTTGTTGCAGTTCCCCTTTGCATTGTATTGCTTTGACAACTGTAATTTGAATCAGATCTGAAAGAGGTCCAGAATAAAATATATTTTGATATTATGTTGGCTGTGTACATATATAAAACCTTTGATGTCTATGTAGTTTATATAGACTATTTACTAGTCAGGTAAAGAGAGAGGGATGGTATTTCTTGTTTACAGTTTGTTTACATTTTAATTGCTTTTACTTCTCCAGTGTTCTATTGTAGAATAAACCTTTTTTTCCAAGTTAGCCTTCATAACCTATAACACATTCATTCTCTCCCATACTGGTGTTACTGATTAATAACTGCCATCAGAACCCAAACCACTGTTTTTCATAAACGTATTGTTTCCCAAGATATATACTTTAAGCCCATAATAAAATTACAAATTTTACTATTTTTATTACTTCTTGCAGGAGATAAGATTTTTTTAAATGAAGGGGTTATTTACTATTTTTATTAAAGTATAATAGAGCATCTAATCAGCTAAGGGATTGTAATTTTTAATTCTTTTGAAAAATAAATATTGTATTTAAAAGACGTTATTTCACAGAAGCTGAAAAAGAGACCTTAGATAACATTTGTTTGGTTAGCCACACGGTTGAGCACAAAACAATGTGTAGATGTGTTGAAGATTAGGGCAGGAGGCTCAACTTCTCGGTGACCTTTTTTTGCTTCACAACAAGCCAATTATAGTTGAATCATTTTCTCTCTTAGCTAGTTGTTACTACAAACTTTATAAGAAAAACAACTAGACACCTTCTAGTTTTAATTAATACCAACTCCTTTAGAGTTAGAGACTTTTTAAAAAGAATCATTGAGCATATTTTCTTTTTTTTTTTTTTAAGAATTTACACTCTCTAGGTCTTCTATTTTTCCTGTTTATTTCCTTAAACAGAAATAAATTCAAGCATAGTTTTATGTTTTATTAGAAATAAGCCACTGCAGTTGCTAGAACTGACATGCTTTCATTTTCAAGGGGTTAACTTTTATTGCATGGCATAGATTATTAGTAATATCCTGCATTGTATACTTTTCCAAAAAGGGTTGGACTCCTAAGGATTAGAATCCTTATAAGCTTGAGGGAAAGCTGAAACTAATTTGAACAGTAATAGAAGGGATTATTTTTAATTTCATAGTTAACACTTTACAATGGATTAGATTTATTACCTAGTATAATCCGTAGCAGATCAGATCAAAGTTTACTGTTTTACCAATATATTCATTTGAAAAAATACAGTGGAGGAAAAGACACTTTAGATGGTAGTTTTATGGTGCTTTTCTCTGCTGTACCAAAGTGCTTTGTCATCAATGAAATGTTAACCCTATGCTACTTTTTCTGCATGCTTCTTAAATGTCATCTTAATGCTTAATTGTCCTAACTTGTAATATTTTTGTATTAAATTTTTTTAGGAGTTCCTTGTAATTTCTTTACAATTTAAAATATATTAAACACAAAGTGTTTAGTAAAGTACAGAAGACAATTACTAATGTTTCTTGGTTGTTGGGTTTGTATGAT